GAGGCAGACTGAAGGGTAAGAAAAGCCTGAGGAAGCAGGGCCCTCACATCTGCAGAGGCTCAAAGGAGAAGATGTATTGTCGGGAAGGCTGATTCTGTGTTGCAGTCCTACCAGGTAATCCTAGGCCAGGCACTTACCCTGATTCTAAGTTTCCCACACCCTCCTTTGAACAATGATACTGACAACTCTTACTGTCTCCAATCCATCCTCCACACTGTAACCGACGACCCTTTCAAAATACAAATCTGAAGAAATAATTCCATTGCTTAAAACCTTTCATTGGCTTCTATTCTCAATATACGCAAAACTTCTACCTCTTGAACTTGAACAGCATATATGCCCCTTTCATTTACTATGTATTTCAACCACAAGGACCACTTGTGTTTGTGACTCTGACAGAACATGCTCTCTTGTCCCAGGGCCCTTGTACGTACTTTTTCCTGTCTGAAGAACCCTCTTCGCTTCACCAACTTCTACTCAACAACTCTCTCTGACCCAACGTCAGTTTCTTTTGGAAGTTCTCGGATCTTCAGATCAGGACTCGCCCTTAACGGTGCCACAGGTGTCCCTCCCCGCAATACACACAGCGCTGGGATCCACCAATGTCCGCTTCGCGGCCTGAAACAGCTCCCATTGCTCCCGCGAGTCACTCACCTTGTTTTGCGAGGAGGCCGCAGGCGGAGGTCGTGAGATTACGGGCCCAAGGCCCGCGGCTACTGGGGCCGCCTCGGCCCACTCAGGCTCTTCGAACATGAGGGTCGGGAGGGCAGGGTCGCCGAGTCCCCGCTCTTCTCCACGTGCACAGCGCTCCTCTGGAAGTCGGAGCGCTCAGACCTGCCAGAACCGACCCGGAAACCAAAGCGTGACAGCCAGGGGTTGCTAGAGCGGCCGGCGCGGCGCAGCGAACCATCGAGTTTAGCCAGGCGCGGCTAGAAGGGCAGGGAGGCGGTGGGAGGGGAGGGACGGAGGCCCGCGCTGCCCAAGAGCGCCACGGGCGGGGCGGGGCCGGCGGCGGGCTGCGGGCGCGGCCGGACGGGAGTTCCCCGGAGAAGGATCCTGCAGCCCGAGTCCCGGTGAGTGCGAGAGGACCCGCGCCCCCTGTCACCCCTCACTTCTCCTGAGTCCCAAGTAAGGAACGGAGCCAACCCTGGGGAGGACCCCCGGTCCCCTCTCCCAGAGTATACGGAGCCTGAACCTCCCCACTTCCCCCAACTCTGTTCGCGGATAGGGTCTAGTTGCCTGCTCTCGGACATCCGTTCAGCAGACACTACCTCTTCGTCACCCCCTGCCCACCCTGACCCGCCTTTACCTCGCGTCTAGAGGACACAGCCAGGGATCATCCCGCAGCCCCGAACTCCTTCACAGACCCCCACTAGCCGGGGACGCAGCTCAGGCCCCCTACCCCCAACACAAACACTTCTCTCCTGTAGAGGATAAAGCTTGGGGTTCATCCTCCTTCCCTGGATCACTCCACAGTCCTCAGGCTTCCCCAATCCAGGGGACTCGGCGCCGGGACGCTGCTATGGACGACATTTTCACTCAGTGCCGGGAGGGCAACGCAGTCGCCGTTCGCCTGTGGCTGGACAACACGGAGAACGACCTCAACCAGGGGTGAGCTGAAACGGTTGGTGGATGAGAGGAAGCCAGCTCAATGACCATTGCCCCTTCCTCAAAGGGACGATCATGGCTTCTCCCCCTTGCACTGGGCCTGCCGAGAGGGCCGCTCTGCTGTGGTTGAGATGTTGATCATGCGGGGGGCACGGATCAATGTAATGAACCGTGGGGATGACACCCCCCTGCATCTGGCAGCCAGTCATGGACACCGTGATATTGTACAGAAGGTACGTACAAACTCCTTCGTCATCCACATCACGCCTCTTCTTTTTGTCTGGCCATGGGGTCCAGCTATTGCAGTACAAGGCAGACATCAATGCAGTGAATGAACACGGGAATGTGCCCCTGCACTATGCCTGTTTTTGGGGCCAAGATCAAGTGGCAGAGGTGAGTACTCAGCCCTTAATTCCTGAGATGGGTGGCTCTCATCATAATGGCCTTTTCATTCCAGGACCTGGTGGCAAATGGGGCCCTTGTCAGCATCTGTAACAAGTATGGAGAGATGCCTGTGGACAAAGCCAAGGCACCCCTGAGAGAGCTTCTCCGAGGTCCATCTCCCCATCCCCTAGCTTGTGTCCTCGTACCACAGCTTAGGTTGTTTTTCTTCCCTAGAGCGGGCAGAGAAGATGGGCCAGAATCTCAACCGTATTCCATACAAGGACACATTCTGGAAGGGGACCACCCGCACTCGGCCCCGTGAGTCACCACTGTGGGAAGAAGGGTTGTAAAAGCTGGGTACCTGACCTGCCCACACTCTTAGGAAATGGAACCCTGAACAAACACTCTGGCATTGACTTCAAACAGCTTAACTTCCTGACGAAGCTCAACGAGAATCACTCTGGAGAGGTGACCCCTGCCCTTCTTGCCCTTCCCTCACTTTCAAGCCTCCTAACCCCTACCTGTCCTGCAGCTATGGAAGGGCCGCTGGCAGGGCAATGACATTGTCGTGAAGGTGCTGAAGGTTCGAGACTGGAGTACAAGGAAGAGCAGGGACTTCAATGAAGAGTGTCCCCGGCTCAGGTAGTGCAAGGCGTAACCTGGAAGCTGCTAGTACTGGGTCTCAACCACTCCCTCCCTCTTCTAGGATTTTCTCGCATCCAAATGTGCTCCCAGTGCTAGGTGCCTGCCAGTCTCCACCTGCTCCTCATCCTACTCTCATCACACACTGGATGCCGTATGGATCCCTCTACAATGTACTACATGAAGGCACCAGTGAGTAGGGATGTTGAATTTCCTTGGGGAGGCTCTGAACTATTTGACTTTTGCCTCCTCTCAGATTTCGTCGTGGACCAGAGCCAGGCTGTGAAGTTTGCTTTGGACATGGCAAGGGGCATGGCCTTCCTACACACACTAGAGCCCCTCATCCCACGACATGCACTCAATAGCCGTAGTGTAATGGTGAGGCCACAAGCTCACTCCTGGCCCAGGCCTTACCTCCTTCTATCTGTTTTCTCTTCCTCAGATTGATGAGGACATGACTGCCCGAATTAGCATGGCTGATGTCAAGTTCTCTTTCCAATGTCCTGGTCGCATGTATGCACCTGCCTGGGTAGCCCCCGAAGGTGAGTGAAGTCATCATGTCGGGAGGTAAAAAGGGGCCAGAACAGACAAGCCCTATCTCTCCAGCTCTGCAGAAGAAGCCTGAAGACACAAACAGACGCTCAGCAGACATGTGGAGTTTTGCAGTGCTTCTGTGGGAACTGGTGACACGGGAGGTACCCTTTGCTGACCTCTCCAATATGGAGATTGGAATGAAGGTGAGAGCACAACAGCATACATTTGTGTTGCGTTGTGAGGCTGCTTTTTTTCTTGTATTCGCAGGTGGCATTGGAAGGCCTTCGGCCTACCATCCCACCAGGTATTTCCCCTCATGTGTGTAAGCTCATGAAGATCTGCATGAATGAAGACCCTGCAAAGCGACCCAAATTTGACATGATTGTGCCTATCCTTGAGAAGATGCAGGACAAGTAGGACTGGAAGGTCCTTGCCTGAACTCCAGAGGTGTCGGGACATGGTTGGGGGAATGCACCTCCCCAAAGCAGCAGGCCTCTGGTTGCCTCCCCCGCCTCCAGTCATGGTACTACCCCAGCCATGGGGTCCATCCCCTTCCCCCATCCCTACCACTGTGGCCCCAAGAGGGGCGGGCTCAGAGCTTTGTCACTTGCCACATGGTGTCTCCCAACATGGGAGGGATCAGCCCCGCCTGTCACAATAAAGTTTATTATGAAAACAGGCTGGTGTGGGGACATGGGGACAGATAAG